TCTTGGAGACCTCAGTGGTTAAGAGCATGGACACCATTCAGACCACCCACTTACTGGCAAGTTATGTCACCTCACCTGCCTCCCTCTCATCATCGGTAAAATCAGAATTAAAATAGCACCTCCCTCATAAAGTTGTGAGGATTGAAAGAGTTAATCCGCATAAATTGCTTAGAACAGTGCCCAGGGTGGATAATAGAAGCCTTAATTGTTTTTACCATCATGACTATCGCCATCATCATGTGCAAATGAGGGAGACCCAGGAAGTGTAAATTATTATTCCAGAAAGAGGCGGTCCCATGGGGAGAAAATGAAGGCAAAGCTGGCCATTTGCTTGAAAGTACGTCTGTAAAACGAATATTAAAACACTTGCTCTCCGAACACAGGGAGTTTTTAAAAAGGCGTGGGGGCTGGGGTAGACTTAAAGTCTCTCTACTGCTTTGGGCAGATTCCAGATTCTGGGAGTGAAGCATATGGGGACCCATGTGACCCTCCCTCTTTGAGATTCACTGGGTCCTAGGTCCTAGGTCCTACCCAGCTCCCCACCCAACAGCCATGCACATTGCAGGCCCTCAGTCAACACTGATTGACGCAAGGGATAAAGGAACAAACCGACTGGGATTGACTTGTCTGGTGCCACTCCCTGCCCTGAAAGGCAAGCCCTGGGAGCCCCCGGCCCCGAAAGGACGTGGAGCCTCGCGGGAGACTCCTGGAAGTGCGTGAATAGCAAGCACAGCGTGGTGCGCCCGCTTTACAAAGTTAGCATATTCACAAGAACCCGCTCGGAAGGCCAAGTCCTTGATGTCGGCCAATTGGTTAAGTGGCTGTGTGCTTTCTTTCCACTGCACTTATTCGGTGATCCCGATTGGCGTCCGCACAGCCGCCACCCTCACTCTCGCTTGAGGATAAAAAGCAAGCCGATTTGGCATGTAGGCACTGTTTGAAAAACAACTTTGCACTCTAGTTATTCGGCAAAAAGCTCCACCTTCCCACGCTGCTGATAATATTTCTCGCGGCTGCGTGGGACACTCCTCGTCTCACCCATGAGAGCGAGCTGCCTTCTGTCTGGTTGGGCGATTCCTGCAGGGCCTGAGCCTCCGCAGAGCCCGGCGTTCAAGGAGAAAAAAGGAGCCGCGGATGTGAGTTTGCTTCGTCACTGCCTTGTGAGCGACTTTGGGCAAGTTACTTAGCTCTCCTGACCTCAGATTTCTTGTCTAATGTGGGAGGGAACCGAACGTGGATGACGCTCCGGGCAGCGGCGGAGAGCCGAGATCACCGCGCGCGCCTGAGAACTTTGTCCGAAGCGCGGCCCGGGGACTGGGAGCGCAGGGCAGGGAGCTCCCTCTGCGGGAGCGCGGAGGCGCTCCTACTTTCTCCGCACGTCACGGGGGCCGCTCAGCGCTCTCCCACCCCGGGCCGGGCGAGAGCGGCTCCCCAGCAGGGCGACGGAGGAGCGCGGCGAGAGCGAGCCGCCGCGGAGAGCCTGGGAACCCAGAGCGCAACCCTCGGCCCCCGCCGGGGCGGCCTCCGCAGCCGCACGGACCCCGCGTTCGGGGCTGGCCCGCTCCCTCTCGTAAGTCGACTTGGCCACGCGGGGGAGCGAGGAAAGTCCTCCTGCACATGGTTTCTCTTTATAGGGCCCATGTTCTAGAACTACATCCTCGGTCACTGTCCCAGTACAGCCATCTGTAGCACCTCCTCAGTAACTGACGGTGATGTTCCTTTCCCTACGCTGTTTATACCATCAGCCTGGGGTTTTCTTTGGAGGTGACACAAAGGTAAGTTTCAGTTTATTTATAGTCAGATTAAGATTATTATTTGCTTTTGCAATCTTTTCTCCAGAACAATAAGAATGTAAGGTCATCTAGGCAAGAAACCTGTCTTTCCACTCCTCTGCATGACTCCTGGAGTGCTGTGGGAGTGTGGAGGAACTGCATCTGACTGAGTCATCCTCCCACCTAATGGTCTCACTCCAGAACATCCCCTGGGCTTGGCAGTGAGCGAGTCACCAAGGGAGAATCAGTGACTTCATTGAAATCAAGGAGCTGCAGTAGCAGGATGTTAGCTTATTCAACTAGATCAGGATGCTTTTTAGTGAGTTCGTCTTTATATTGATCTTCTTAACTTCCAACTGGATTATTTCTTTCTCCTCTTACAGAATGAAGATATTCAAATGTTATTTTAAACATACCCTACAGCAGAAAGTTTTCATCCTGTTTTTAACCCTATGGCTGCTCTCTTTGTTAAAGCTTCTAAATGTGAGACGACTCTTTCCGCAAAAAGACATTTACTTGGTTGAGTACTCCCTAAGTACCTCGCCTTTTGTAAGAAACAGATACACTCATGTTAAGGATGAAGTCAGGTATGAAGTTAACTGTTCGGGTATCTATGAACAGGAGCCTTTGGAAATTGGAAAGAGTCTGGAAATAAGAAGAAGGGACATCATTGACTTGGAGGATGATGATGTTGTGGCAATGACCAGTGATTGTGACATTTATCAGACTCTAAGAGGTTATGCTCAAAAGCTTGTCTCAAAGGAGGAGAAAAGCTTCCCAATAGCCTATTCTTTGGTTGTCCACAAAGATGCAATTATGGTTGAAAGGCTTATCCATGCTATATACAACCAGCACAATATTTACTGCATCCATTATGATCGTAAGGCACCTGATACCTTCAAAGTTGCCATGAACAATTTAGCTAAGTGCTTCTCCAATATTTTCATTGCTTCCAAATTAGAGGCTGTGGAATATGCCCACATTTCCAGACTCCAGGCTGATTTAAATTGCTTGTCGGACCTTCTGAAGTCTTCAATCCAGTGGAAATATGTTATCAACTTGTGTGGGCAAGATTTTCCCCTGAAGTCAAATTTTGAATTGGTGTCAGAGTTGAAAAAACTCAATGGAGCAAATATGTTGGAGACGGTGAAACCCCCAAACAGTAAATTGGAAAGATTCACTTACCATCATGAACTTAGACGGGTGCCTTATGAATATGTGAAGCTACCAATAAGGACAAACATCTCCAAGGAAGCACCCCCCCATAACATTCAGATATTTGTTGGCAGTGCTTATTTTGTTTTAAGTCAAGCATTTGTTAAATATATTTTCAACAACTCCATCGTTCAAGACTTTTTTGCCTGGTCTAAAGACACATACTCTCCTGATGAGCACTTTTGGGCTACCTTGATTCGGGTTCCAGGAATACCTGGGGAGATTTCCAGATCAGCCCAGGATGTGTCTGATCTGCAGAGTAAGACTCGCCTTGTCAAGTGGAATTACTATGAAGGCTTTTTCTATCCCAGTTGTACTGGATCTCACCTTCGAAGCGTGTGTATTTATGGAGCTGCAGAATTAAGGTGGCTTATCAAAGATGGACATTGGTTTGCTAATAAATTTGATTCTAAGGTGGACCCTATCTTGATTAAATGCTTGGCAGAAAAGCTTGAAGAACAGCAGAGAGACTGGATCACTTTGCCCTCAGAAAAGTTATTTATGGATAGAAATCTCACTACCACATCATGATAGTAAAATCAGGATGGAAATAAGAGGGTGCCTGATAAATGGAGTCAGTGTGGAATTGAATACCATACTATGCCCAATACTGTTTAAACTCAGTCCTCCCATATTTTAAAAGGTGTCCAAAATTCCATACACAAGGGAAAGTGATCTAGCCTTTGATGTTATTAGCCTGCAGTTGGCTAGGTTTTTTTAATATTTGTTTTTGCTTGTAATCTCACTGAGCCAAATCAGAGATCTTAAACATTCAGTCAGTCATCAAACATTATTGAGCACCTAACTATATGACAGGCACTTTTTTAGAGACTGCGGCTTATCCTCATCATAGCAACCTCGGTATCTTTAAGTTCTCCACATAACAGTCAGGATTCTACTGAAGAAGCTTTTGAAGTTTGTGGTAATCGTCTGATCATATAAACCACCCATTTCAGAGTAGTGTTTAAGTACTGTGACCAACACTCCACTTGTCTCTTAACTCAGCTTTCAAGACATTTCTTAACCATCAGAGCAGAGGAGGAAAGACTCACTACCTCAGAAAAATCTCAAAGAATAGTCCAATTTCCTGCTTGCCAAAGCATAATCTGCCTTTTGGTGCATTACTTGGTCAATTCAGGGTTGAGGAGACTGTTGGGGGGCATTTATAATGTATGAAAGTTAAGGAAGGGGGTGAGGATGTGGGTTGGGACAGGTAGTACCTAAAGAGGAGCGAAGGGATTTATACAACATTTTTATCATGTTACAAAACAGTATCATGAATGGCCTCCTTTTTAGTTCAACTGTTTCTTTAAAATGCATTTACTGATTAAAAATAAGAACTGACCAATAGCTCCAAGTGTCACACACCAGAACATTAAGCCTAAGTCCTCAATTCATAAGTTATCATTCTAGATAAGTTTCTTTACAATGGAATACTTTCTGTGGAATCATTATAATTCTGTTGTATGGAACTATCAAGCTAAGAGTCACTAAACTTTCTTCAAAAGGTTGTGTGAAATATGACAGCTTTCTAAATTAATTTGTATAGTCATTTAAAATTTTTTCTTCTCTGGCAACTGTCCAACTGGAATCCAGATTTAAAGTGATAAAAGCTCTAAGTTTCTTGCAGTCTTTTTCTCAGCTTAGTTCCAGAGAGAAAAAAGCTAATTTTCCTAAGGACACAGCAAGAATATTCATTAAGGATATTTTCTAAAACCCACACTTGAGAAAACCACCCAATGAGTCAAAAATATATATATATAATATATATTTTATATATATGTAATATATATTTATGTTATATATTATATATAGAACAATTCCATTACATATATAATATATAAATATATATATTATATATACATATATTGTATATGAATATATATTATATATACATATAATTATATATATATAAATATATATTATATAACATATAATGAATATATATTATATATATAATGGAATTGTTCTGGAAGTAAAATGGGGTAGGAATGGGGTTCTGAGAATAGGCAATAACATTTTCACCAGTCTCTTGGGAAATTGTAGAACTCATGTAAAAATTTCTTGGTCATGATATGTCTCAATGGCAGCCTCAGTAAATAAAAATGTAGCCTCAGATATTATATTTAAAGATGTAGTAAATCTAGCCCAAAATAGGACAATTTGGAAGATTTAAGTATTACATATTTTTTAAATGTCTGTGTTCTAAATGTGAAATGCACTTTGCTCATTTTAAAGTTCATAATACTAACTGCCAACTGACACCACTTCTCGCTCCCTTTCTTCTCTTGAACTCATTTTTCTCCCTTTTTATTTACCCCCTTCAAATTACTTCATTCTTTGGAAATAACTATTACCAAGCCCCATTCTTCAAAATAAGTAAACATTGTATAGAGCCAAGTTCTGCAAAAGATCCATACCAGTTCACTCGTGTGCGACTGTGGACAGGTAAGTCACTTTGGTCTCTATGAACCTCAGTTTTCCAGATCTTTGAAATGAGCACTTGGATGCCTATCCTTGCTTCCACACAAGTGTTTTTTTTTTTTTTTTTTTTTTTTTGTGAGAATCGATTGAAATAGTATATGAAGTGGTTTGAAAATAGGTACAAACTATTGACATTTCAATGTCAGAGAGTGATACCTGTAGTAGTATAGGCAAAGGTCCAACCCCATCGAAAGGCTTAAACATTTACCTTTTCTGAAAAACTATTGAAATATAAAGAGAGTCCCCAGTCACAGGGGCAACTTCTGTAACCAAATCCAGATCTGAGGAAACTCCTGTAACCCCATTTGGGGTTTCTTTCTAAGCCAATAGGGTTACAGGTTGGTACAGTGACACATTGAGAATGGGGCTACAAATACTTTTCCCACCATCTAGGATGAAATACACGAAATCCTGTTGAAATCTTGGTTTTTATGCCTTTGCTCATCAGAATAAACGTAAATGCTGAAAAACAAATAACCTCCTGATCCACTGTCTTGCCTCCTGGTGAGAAATGATTCTATCCCCTGTTTATTGGGAAATTTCCAAAGTTGTTCATCACTTAAATGCCGTATTCAAAGGGAACATGGAAGGATGAAGCGGAGAAAGTGCCTTCGAGACATTCACACATTTCTCTGGACTCAGTCTGTTAACATATCAGGGAGCTTGTCAGATCACACCTTTTTGCCTTGGAAATCCTACAGATTTCCTGTACGCCTTCATATCTGATTCTTCCCTAAAACCTTTGGGTATGATTTCCTCCCTGGTCTTGATAATGTCCTGCAGTCTGTGTTTTATAATTATTCTTTGTATTTATTGAATCTAGACTTTAAGTTATTCAGAGATCAGACCAGAACCTTAGAGTTTCTAAACTGTATGTGGATATTAAATAATATTAATAATGAAAGAGCTACCAAAATAGTCTATATTGTGTGAACAATCTCTTGGGATATTAGACGTGTTTAAAGACCAGTGTTGCTGCTATTTTTAATATTTTGGTTAATTTAAGTGAAATGTACATATTTTAATTTGAAGATTTATCTTGCCCATCAGAATGTGAAGATATACTTGCATATATTTTGACATATTTCATGGAAAATAAAAATGATAATCCACTTTGTGAGTGTAAGTGAATGTATTCATATGTATGTTATTATAAATGATTTTTGTTTGCACTGATGATGAAATGAGAGTTTTGGGGGCTTTTTATACATTTATATCGACTGGTCTCTAAATCTCCTATTTTGTTTTCTTATCATTTTTGAAATACAGTTCCCATTACATGAGTTTTAAATAGATTGGTGTTTCATTTTGTATTATGCTACTACTAGATGTTGATTCTCTGGTATTGTAAAATAAAATGTGCTCCAAAAACCCAAACCCTTGGACTTTATGAGCTTTCCTTTCTCTGG